TCTAGTTTGTTTAGTCACAGAATTCGATTCCTGTTGGCCCATTCCGCGCCTACAAACAGGCTTAGCGCTCCACTGAAATGCGGGAGGCTCCTTAACTCTTGTATAAACAGGTAAGGCGGAGGGGGTGGGGCGCGGATTGCGGACATCTGGGTTTCTTGGGAATTGGGATGGGGTGGGGGTTCGAGCCAACTCCCCAGAGAGCAGGCAAGGTGAAGCGAGGGCTTGGCTGCTGTTTCTAAATGCAGTGTTTTTTTGTTCCCTTTCTAGAAACCCTCCGTAACTCTAGGTCAGAGCGCACTAAAATGAGCCACTTCTGAACGAGCAGCGCCCAGGCCCCAGGCCCTGCTGCGAAGGCCCCGGCAAAGGTCAGGGCCCCGTCCGCGTGACGCTCCTGCCTGCGCGCGGCCAAGCCATGCTCGGCCCCAGGTAAGGACGCCCCGGGAGCTCGCCCCGGGAGCTCTCCCCGGGCACGCGGGGGTCGCAGAGATCCCACCTCGTCCAGCGACTTGTTTATGGGGGGAAGAAGGGGAGCGGGGCGGTTCCGATCGGCTTGAAATTCAGCAGCAGGTTCCTAATTTCTCCAACGTGGTTCTGGCTGGGTTTCTCGGAGCAGCCCGAAGGGGGCCGAGCGTCTGACTCGGACAGATGCCCCCAGGTGGAGCAGGTGCCACTTCTGGGTGTCTGAAAGGCATGTGACTTTTGGGGCGGGGAGAGAAGTCCGTCTGGTCAAGTCCCCCAATCTCTGCCATCAAGGCCGATTTTCTTTGAACCTTCAGCAAAGGTATCTGCGCTCCTAAAAAACAACAGGAATGTGGCACTGGCCTTTAGCCAGGGGAGGCTCAGCCAGCAGGATAAAATTTCAGGGCAGATTTACGGGAAGTTGCCGGTGTTGGGAGTAAAAATCTGGTTTGGTGAGTTTAAGGGAAGGGAGTAGACGAGAGACAACCTTGCTACTGTGAGGCGGATGGCCTCGGCAGGGGGCGGGCGGCGGGAGGAGAGAGGGAGGGAACCGGGAAGGGCCCGCAGACTAGACGCTGAGCGCTCCCGTGCGCAGCGCCCCACGCAGCCGGGACGCGGCGCCGCTCTGCGGGTGGAACCGCCGCGCGCTCCCGGCCTCGGGAGCTGAGCCCGAGAGAACTTCGCTGCCTTCGGGTCGCCGCTCCCGCTTTCCACTGTGGAATGTGCAGCTTGGGATAGAGAGAAACCAGGGTTTGGGGAGCGGTCCTCCTGGAGACTTTCTCTCTGCAAGTCTCCAAGGTTAAGCAATTCTGACCCACTGGAATTCCCAGAGCCTGGGAGTTAAGCCTAAAACGCTCTGTTGCTTTAAGCGGCGCGGTGGGGAGTCGCTGGACACTCCTTATTTTGGTTTTACATTAAAAAGAAGGCGGACGAGAAGATGTTGTAGGTGACTTCCTAGCTGTGTTAAGTTGCTCCTGGGCTGTGAATGGTGTTAATTTCTGAAGTGGGCGGCTCCAAAAACTTAACAAGGAAAGGTAAGGTGGTTTTTGGTAGTCCTTCTAACTATCCCTCAACTTGATTCTCTCTCTCTCTTCTCAGGGGTGGCCACTCCCCTGAATGCAGTGATTATCCTTCCCAAGGACGTCCTTTTTCCTGTGCTACATATGGTGTGTACTCATACACAAGGCGTGGGGCTTTGCAAATAACATCTCTTTTTTTTTTTTTTGGCAGGGGGGACGAAGTTTCACTCTGTTGCCCAGCCTGGAGAACAGTGATGAGATCTCAGCTCACTGCAAGCTCTGCCTCCCGGGTTCAAGCAATTCTCCTGCCTCAGCCTCCCAAGTAGCTGGGATTATAGGCACACGCCACCATGCCTGGCTAATTTTTGTATTTTTAGAAGAGACTAAATATACAAAGGTTTAGGGTTTCGCCATGTTGGCCAGGCTGGTCTTGAACTTCTGACCTCAAGTGATCCTCCTTTCTCAGCCTCCCAAAGTGCTAGGATTACAGGCATGAGCCACAGCACCCGGCCTGATCTTTTAAACATAAATGATAAAGAATTGATAGGGTGATTTCCATTTCTTTTGCAAAAACAAATCATAACTTTTCCCTGTTTCTTTTCTTTTCTATCCTTTTCTCTTTTTTTGAGATAGTCTTGCTCTGTCGCCCAGGCTGGAATGCAGTGGTGCAATCTCGGCTCACTGCAACCTCCACCTCCCGGGTTCAAGCAGTTGTCTTGCCTCAGCCTCCCGAGTAGCTGGAATTACAGGCACCTGCCACCAAGCCTGGCTAATTTTTGTATTTTTGGTAGAGATGGGTTTCACCTTGTTGGTCAGGCTGGTCTCGAACTCATGACCTCAAGTGATCTGCTGCCTCAGCCTCCCAAAGTGCTGGGAATACAGGCATGAGCCACCATGCCCAGCCCTTCCTTGTTTCTTTAATGATGGCTATTCCCCCTTCCCAGGCCAGAATTATGGAGATAATTGTCTCAACTGATTATTTCCTCCTCCAAGAAAAGCTGAAGAATGCATAGTGTTAAGCACACGGGGTGCTTGATAGCATAGTGGTAAGGTTCAAGAGCTTTGAAGCCAAGCAGTCCATCTGTTAGCTACGAGACCTTGGAGCTCTCTTAGCAAAGAAGAGAGGAATGTCTATTGCGTGGCAATCTGTGGTGCCTGCCAAAAAAGATAGAATACAAAGATTAATCATACAGTAATACTCAGTCTTCAACCTCGAGGTGCTCTTAAAGGAGCCCATGAAATAAAATAATAAACCATAGAAAATGATAAGTACTACTAGGTAAAAAATCAAGGTAGAGAGTGATAGTACTTACAAAAGAGATACAGAAAGAAATTGGAGTGGAAAGGAGGGAGACAGTCAGGAGGGCTTCTTGAAGGAGGTGGCCGGGAGAAACAAGGATTTGGGTCCATGGAATTCAGAGCAAGAATATTCTGGGCTATGAGGATAGCATGAGCAAAGGCATTGAGACTGATATATCAGGTTGCATATAGGGAACAGAGACAAGAGAGTGGCTCGGTTTGACCACGAATGAAGTGAAATAGAGGGAGAGAAGAGAATATAGGGTTGAGGTCCGGTTAGGCGAGGCCTTGAATGTCATGCAGAGGAGTAGCTTTGACAGTTTATATGCTCCTCCCCAGTAAGACGTGTAGCCGTATAATGAGAGCTTTCGAGACCAAGCTGTGTCGTCAATTCTGGAAGACTGTCGTACCAGAAGGCCTTGACTTTTCCTATCTTGGTCCAATGTCACTCCTTGCAGATTTGCTATCTCAGTACAAAAGATGTGAAAGACACTGGAACATGCTGTTTTACAAAACATCTCAGAAAGAGCCAGTCTGAGAAGCAGTGTGCAATGGCCTCAGGTGTGTACCCTCAAATTAAGAGAAATATTCCTTTTGTTTTGTTGTTTTCTTTCTTTGTACAAAGATATCTTGGGAATATTGAATATATTCACAGATGGTAGAATCGGAGTTTGCAGTTCTGCTTTCTTTGCCCTGACCTTGTTTGAGACGTGCTTGCTTCTGATATGCTGATTCCACGTTGCAAAAGTGAAAGTATGTACTAAAGGGCCTTAAAATTAAGCAGCGGGTCAGTAGTGTTATTTTTTTCATTTCACAGCTCAGGTAACGGAGGCCTTGGAAAGAGACTCTGCGTCAGGTCACCCAGCAGAGATCAGCAATCCTTGGCTCACTGAGGAGGTTTGGTAAGTTGGCATCATCTTCACCATGACTCAAAATATTTCTAACCATTTCTTTTTTAACCCTTAGGATTTGCCTCAAAGGGCACTGCAAAAATTGAACAGAGGAATCCCAAGGAAGCTGCCTGAATTTGCCTGTATACTCTCGTTCTGCGACTTATAAAGGACCAGACAAATCAAATTAGTGGTTTTGGTGAGTATACTTCCTCTGGTCCTTTTCCCTTCTTCCCCACTCACGCTTCTTTCTGCTTCCCCAGGTTTCCGCCAGCTGTGGATGCCTTTGACATTATGACCGCAGAGGATTCCACCGCAGCCATGAGCAGTGACTCGGCCGCCGGGTCCTCCGCCAAGGTGCCCGAGGGCGTGGCGGGCGCGCCCAACGAGGCAGCACTGCTGGCGCTGATGGAGCGCACGGGCTACAGCATGGTGCAAGAGAACGGGCAGCGCAAGTACGGCGGCCCACCGCCCGGCTGGGAGGGCCCGCACCCGCAGCGTGGCTGCGAGGTCTTCGTGGGCAAGATCCCGCGCGACGTGTACGAGGACGAGCTGGTGCCCGTGTTCGAGGCCGTGGGCCGCATCTACGAGCTGCGCCTCATGATGGACTTTGACGGCAAGAACCGCGGCTACGCCTTCGTCATGTACTGCCACAAGCACGAGGCCAAGCGCGCAGTGCGTGAGCTCAACAACTACGAGATCCGCCCGGGCCGCCTGCTCGGCGTGTGCTGCAGCGTGGACAACTGCCGCCTCTTCATCGGCGGGATCCCCAAGATGAAGAAGCGCGAGGAAATCCTGGAGGAGATTGCCAAGGTCACCGAGGGCGTGCTGGACGTGATCGTCTACGCCAGCGCGGCCGACAAGATGAAGAACCGCGGCTTCGCCTTCGTGGAGTACGAGAGCCACCGCGCGGCTGCCATGGCTCGCCGCAAGCTCATGCCTGGCCGCATCCAGCTGTGGGGCCACCAGATCGCCGTGGACTGGGCCGAACCTGAGATCGACGTGGACGAGGACGTGATGGAGACCGTGAAGATCCTCTACGTGCGCAACCTCATGATCGAGACCACCGAGGACACCATCAAGAAGAGCTTCGGCCAGTTCAACCCCGGCTGCGTGGAGCGCGTCAAGAAGATCCGCGACTACGCCTTCGTGCACTTCACCAGCCGCGAGGATGCCGTGCATGCCATGAACAACCTCAACGGCACTGAGCTGGAGGGCTCGTGCCTGGAGGTCACGCTGGCCAAGCCCGTGGACAAGGAGCAGTACTCGCGCTACCAGAAGGCAGCCAGGGGCGGCGGCGCGGCTGAGGCAGCGCAGCAGCCCAGCTACGTGTACTCCTGCGACCCCTACACACTGGCCTACTACGGCTACCCCTACAACGCGCTCATTGGGCCCAACAGGGACTACTTTGTGAAAGGTTAGTGGGGGCTCTTCTCCTGGGTGGGGCCCTTGCTGATCATCTTTTGTGTTGTTATTACAAGCAGGCAGCATAAGAGGCCGAGGGCGAGGTGCAGCTGGCAACAGAGCCCCAGGGCCTAGGGGTTCCTACCTCGGGGGATATTCTGCTGGTCGTGGTATATATAGCCGATATCATGAAGGGAAAGGAAAGCAGCAAGAAAAAGGATATGAACTGGTGCCGAATTTGGAAATCCCTACCGTCAACCCAGTTGCCATTAAACCTGGTACAGGTCAGTATGAAGCAGATTGAGAATGCTCCCATTGACCTGTTTTTCCTTCTTGCTTCTCTTGCAGTAGCCATCCCTGCCATTGGGGCTCAGTATTCCATGTTTCCAGCAGCTCCAGCCCCTAAAATGATTGAAGATGGCAAAATCCACACAGTGGAGCACATGATCAGCCCCATTGCTGTGCAGCCAGACCCAGCCAGTGCTGCTGCCGCCGCAGCCGCGGCCGCAGCCGCCGCAGCCGCTGTCATTCCCACTGTGTCGACGCCACCACCTTTCCAGGTAGAGTTCTTATTGCAGGCATTGTCATTTGTCAGGAAGGCTCCTTTTTGTCTCTTCTCCTCAGGGCCGCCCAATAACTCCAGTATACACGGTGGCTCCAAACGTTCAGAGAATTCCTACTGCCGGGATCTACGGGGCCAGTTACGTGCCATTTGCTGCTCCAGCTACAGCCACGATCGCCACACTACAGAAGAACGCGGCAGCCGCGGCCGCCATGTATGGAGGATACGCAGGCTACATACCTCAGGCCTTCCCTGCTGCTGCCATTCAGGTCCCCATCCCCGACGTCTACCAGACATACTGAGGCTGGTGACCAGCACGAAGACAGACCACACAAACACCACTGAAGGAACGCTTGACTATTTATGAAGAAGGAACATGTTGGATTCACACATGCAACCTGAAAGTGAAGAATGTTAGCAGATTTATTTCTGAATTATTTTATATACATGAAGTTTTCACTAGTTTTTTAAGACTATTTTCAACTTAGCATGCCTACGTTCATACATTTCCAAAAGACTTGCAATGGTTCGTGCCTTCATTCCATCTTTTAAAAATTTGTATGCTGTACTACATTTGTATAGAGGTTTTTGTTGTTGTTTTTTTAAGGATATATTTTCAGTATGAAGGTTATTTTCTTAACTTCTGCACTCCAGAGATTTCTATTTTGTAGTACCTTCAATAATATATCAACTATATATTAAAAAAGCACACTTGAGGAGCTAGGGAACTATTTTGAAAAATATATACAATATTTAAAGATACAAACAGTAGTGCTTAAAAATACTACATAAAGCATTATTTTAAAGGTTATACTGGAAAGTGCAATTTTAAAATGAGTAAAACCTCTGTATTTCTGCTGGCATTAAGGGTTGATGGTGTTACCATGTATCATCATGGCGGTACTATTTTTTAAAAGAAATTAAACACTGGATCTCTCCTTAAGCCAACATTGAAAAGACTTGCCGCACTTCTGAGTCCAAACACTGGAAAGCTCTCCTTTGCCACCGTTAGCCGGGGCTCATTCTCCATGTGCCTTAGCCTTAAACATGCCCCCACTCCCACATCTCTCACCCTGTCCCCTCCTCCCCAGATTCCCAATCCCACCGCAATGTTTGGCAAGCCTAGGACTGATAAGTAGCTCTGATAGAGGAGCTGGTGGCTTTTATACTTCTTCCTGGGTTTTTGTTGGGGTTTGTTGTTTCGTTGTTTTTTGTTTTTTTTTTTGTTTGGTTGGGGAAGTATTGTCTTCTACGTGTGCTATTTTCAGTAGCAGAGTAAGCACAAGGTTTTAATCGAGTTGCATAAGACACCTTTGCATAGCTATTTAATTGCCCAATGTAAAACTTTAATGCCATTTCTAATGCTTTTATTCATTTTTGAAGTATGAGTTTGTAGGGACAAAGAATGTATGTTATCGTAGACAAGACCCCCAGAGACTCTTTTCAGCAGAAAGTTATGCTTCTAGTTGCCTTACCATGTTTCTTGCAAAACTGTCCATGGTCCTCAAGGGTGTTGGAAACATTATGTTTATTAAATGGGCCTCTCTTCCTTTGCTGTGCACTTGATGGGTGAACTGGATTGGGGTGTGCACATCCAGGAGGAGGAGGAGAGACCTGTAGAAGTTTAAAGATAGTTTGTAAATATCTTCTAATGCTTGTTTTTAGTCCTTTTATGTTGGAGAAGTTCATGGTATGTAGTTTAATGCAAAATGAAACCATTTTATTTCAATGTTATTAAAAAGGTTTGTTTTATTAGGAAGTTAATGTATTGTTGCAGTGTTTTGTGCCTGTTTAAAGGCTTTTGTTTAGCAGAGTGAATGTAAAATACAGTAAAATGTTAAGATTGTCATCTACTTTTTAAAAAAAAATATCAACTTGGAATTGTTTTTTAAAGGCTCAATCAAGGAAGTGAGGTGTGCAATAAGGTAGCAAGTAAAACGCAGTTGCGTTTTTATGTCATGTTAGAGATCCATACAATTTTCCACTCACGGGATTTTTGTTGATGGCTGAATTCTTGTGGATTCATAAGAGGATCATGCCCTTAGCAAGTACTTTTGTTTTGTTTTAAATTAAGAGATTCCCAAATGCCTTTTTCCCCCTCATCTTGAAATGAGATGAGTTTTTATGTGTAAGCAATATTTATTTAACTATTCTATAAAATTATTGAGTGCCTACTGAGGCCTTTAAGCACCGCTAACATTCCTTTCCATCATTCTTTTAAATGACATAAAATAATTGTGCAATGTTCCTGATGATGTACCCCACAAGCTGCATTCAAACTCAAATCTGTGGGAATGAGTGACTCGACAAAATGTAATTCGGATCAGATCCTCATCCCCTGACTGTGTGAAAAAAGTACTCTCCTTCTAGTGAAGGATTGTCACAGAGTTTCACTGGATGAAACTATGACCCAGTATTCTTACTGTATTTTACATATGCCTGTAAATTATTTGCAAAAAAGAAGAAGAAGAGGAAGAAAGAAAAGAAAGAAAAGAAAGAAAGAAAGAAAGAAAGAAAGAAAGAAAGAAAGAAAGAAAGAAAGAAAGAAAGAAAAAGAAAGAAAGAATAAAAAAAAATGATAACATGGCAACCACCAAACTCCCTTAAAAACAAACATTGGTGACATGGCCAATTAAGTATCAGTGAGCCTCCTATCTGGGACTTATCTGTTCCTATTGTTTCAAAACCATTTCATGTACACTACTGAGGTAAGTTTATAACTTGAAATGTGAACTTTTTTTTTTTTTAGTGTTAAGAACAAACTATATAAATGTAAAAAAAAAGTTTTAGAGTTCTGTTTTCAAACATTGCTAGTGGTTTAGTTAACTTTAGCTGCTTTATATTTGAAAAGCTTTTATTTAGATCTTGCTCCATTTACAGTACATTCTTAGGATGTATGTAGTAAATAAAGCTTTCTTTAAAGCAATCGCAAGACCTTATTTTAAATTGTGTTTTCTT